GATCCAAAGGTCGGCTACAAACTTGTATTATCTGATACCTACTTTGAGCCCAGGCCAGAAAGGATAAAGTAAAGCATGAGACGTTGTTAGTTCATTTCAACAGATTGGGGAGTTGTGGGTTTTAGTCTCTGACGCTTCATTGTTACCATGAGAGCCTGCAAGTTTTTCTTTTTTCTCTTTTTTTTTTTTTTAACCTCTTTGGGTCATCTGGGAGGACGTGGTGCTCTTTTAGCTCTAACATTTTCTGGTTGCAATGCGTTTAGGACTGGGATGCGAAGTGAGTGAGTGAGTGAGCCTTCTCAGGAAAACACTTTCTAGAATTTTGTCCGAGTGTCTGTTGGGAAACGCGCTTACATCCCGCAGAAGGCGGTAAGGACACAGCGCACAACTCTGCATTATACCTGCGAGTTAAAAAGCCAAGGGTTCGCTCACTCAACCTTGAATGCGCGTCAGAATCACCTGGGGGAGGTTTTACAAAATACCCGTGCTCCACCCAAGACAATGAAATCAGACTCCCTGCGAGCGGGGCCGAACATCAGCATTTTTGAGGACGCTCCCTGTGGCTGTGCATCGGTGATCTTTAATCCCCTGCTACTTGTTAGAGGAGCTGGATGACACTTCGTGGGCTCATTCTCATAAATAAGCTGCTGAATGGAGTCCTCTCCTCCCAAGAGTTGTCGGTGTTGCATCTTTTTTGTTGTTTATTTTTTTTTAAGCCAACGGACGAAGACATCCAACGGTGCTGCATCTTAATGGAGGGACATCCAGCTAAAGGGAATCTTGGAGACCTCCGCGGGTTTCTAGCAGCTCGCGGCATGTTGGTTTCCCAGGGCAAGAGGCCGCCACTGAAGGTCAGCTCTGTCTTTCCAGCTGGGCACTGGAGGCTCTAAGTCTGTTTTCAGCAGGATCGGAGGAAGGAGACGGGGTGGCGCCAAGGAAGGAGGAGAAAAGGCGGCCGAGAAAAGGAGGAGGGCAAGGGGAAGAGGAAGGGCGAGGGAGGAGCCTGAGGAGACTCGCCCGGCTCAACCCCGACGTCCGCGCCCCGGCCGCCTGTTGGCCATGGCGGGCCTGGGCCTGGGCTCCGCCGTTCCCGTGTGGCTGGCCGAGGACGACCTCGGCTGCATCATCTGCCAGGGGCTGCTGGACTGGCCCGCCACGCTGCCCTGCGGCCACAGCTTCTGCCGCCACTGCCTGGAGGCCCTGTGGGGCGCCCGCGACGCCCGCCGCTGGGCCTGCCCCACTTGCCGCCAGGGCGCCGCGCAGCAGCCGCACCTGCGGAAGAACACGCTACTGCAGGACCTGGCCGACAAGTACCGCCGCGCCGCACGCGAGATACAGGCGGGCTCCGACCCTGCCCACTGCCCCTGCCCGGGCTCCAGTTCCCTCTCCAGCGCGGCCGCGAGGCCCCGGCGCCGCCCGGAACTGCAGCGGGTAGGGAGGCCGGGCCCGCAGCTCCCCTGGCTGAACCCAGGACCTGAACTTTGCTATTTTGAAGGTGGCAGTAGAGAAGAGCATCACAGAAGTTGCTCAGGAGCTGACAGAGCTGGTGGAACATCTTGTAGACATTGTCAGAAGCCTGCAGAATCAGAGGCCCCTATCAGAATCTGGACCAGACAACGAACTGAGCATCCTGGGCAAGGTAGGCTCCACTGGGAGAGGAAAGGATGTGGACATTTATTCAGTTTTAAATGGTTTATCAATAGGCTTTTTCTTCTGGGGTGGATCTTTCCATGGCTTCTCCAAAGCTGGTGACTTCCGACACAGCTGCAGGGAAAATCAGAGATATTCTCCATGACCTAGAAGAAATTCAGGAAAAATTACAAGAAAGCGTCACCTGGAAAGAGGCTCCTGAAGCACAAATGCAGGGTGAGCTGATCTTATTTATTGGAGGAGGATTAATTAATTAATTAATTTTTTTATTTTGACACAGGTTCTCTGTTGCCCAGGCTGGAGTGCAGTGGCACAATCACTGCAGCCTCGATCTCTCAGGCTCAGGTGATCTTCCTTCCTAAGACTCCCAAGTAGCTGACTTTCCTCTGTTAATTTTTTTGTTACTTAGGAGAACTCCTGGAAGCCCCGTCTTCCTCCTCATGCCCATTGCCTGACCAGAGCCACCCTGCACTCAGGAGAGCTTCTCGGTTTGCTCAGTGTAAGTATGTGGTCCACTTTAAACATGGGTTTATGTTCTTATTGTTCTTTTTTTTTTTCCAAAGGGGCCATCCATCCAACCTTTAACTTGAAGAGCCTTTCCTGCAGCCTGGAGGTGTCCAAGGATTCCCGTACAGTGACTGTGTCTCACCGCCCACAACCCTATCGCTGGAGCTGTGAGAGGTTTTCTACCAGCCAGGTCTTATGTTCCCAGGCCCTGTCTTCTGGAAAGCATTACTGGGAAGTGGACACTAGGAATTGCAGCCACTGGGCAGTTGGGGTGGCTTCCTGGGAGATGAGCCGCGACCAGGTCCTGGGAAGGACTATGGACTCTTGTTGTGTGGAATGGAAGGGGACTAGCCAGCTCTCTGCATGGCACATGGTCAAGGAAACTGTCCTTGGCTCAGACAGACCTGGGGTGGTGGGCATCTGGCTGAACCTTGAGGAGGGAAAGCTTGCCTTCTATTCAGTGGACAATCAGGAGAAGCTTCTGTATGAGTGTACCATCTCTGCCTCCTCTCCTTTGTACCCTGCCTTCTGGCTGTATGGCTTACATCCTGGAAATTACCTGATAATAAAGCAAGTAAAGGTGTAAGGTTTCCTAAGGGATTACAACACAGTGGTTTCCTGGTCTCTCTCCCTGTCATCAATCAGGGTAGTAACTTGACTTAAGAATACCACTTTTTAGAAAAATTACGATAGAGATGGGATCTCACTAGGTTGCCCAGGCTGGTGTCGAATTCCTGGTCTCAAGCAGTCCTCCCACCTCAGCCTCCCAAGGTGCTGGGATTACAGGTGTGAGCCACCACACCTGGCCAAGAATACCACTTTTGAAGTTAATCCTTTTGTGTGATACAGGATGAACTTGGGATGTTTGAACCCTGGACATTCCAAATAAAGAATAGGCCCCTGCCTGGCTCCTGGGAGATAACCTCTAAGCCATTAGAATATCTTGCCTGATAAGAGTGTTTTTGTTTACCTGTGGGCCTTGGGCCATGCAGTATCAGCTTGACCTTGCAAGGTCAAGCTGAGGAGACTAAGTTAGCCATGTGGGCAGTGAAGCATGCCAATGTGATCAATCCCTAGTAAAAGCCCTGGACACCTAGGCATGGGTGAGCTACTCTGGTTGGTAATACTCTGTGCACACATCATTGTAGCCACACATCATTGCTGGGAGAATTAAGCATTATCCTGAAGACTCTGCCAGGAGAGGATAATTGGAAGTTCTCTTGGACCTTACCTTATGTGCCTTTCTTCATTGCTGATTTTAATCTGTATCCTTTCACTGTAATAAACTGTAACTATGAGTGCAACACTTTGCTGAGTTCTGTGAGTCCTTCTAGTGAA